TCCTTCATGCCATGGGCACCGCAGAGGCATTGGCTCTGATCCTTCAACGCTGTCGCAGGGCTCCTGAGGCTTAGAGACGGAGGTCACCTCCTGAGTCATACACAGCTGAGACATCAGTGACAGGAGAGGACCCCAACTGCGTGGATACCAGAGCCCAAGGCCCCGGAAAAGGCCATTTCGCGTGCCTCCAGGGTATGGCCTGCCTGAGGAAGCTGTTACCCCACTGACGTTTTCGTAGCAACAACAGCTTCCTCACAGAAGAGGAGGGGGGCCGAGATATTATTCCCATTCGACACAGTAGGAAGCTGGGGCCCACGGGGGCCTTCGGGGGCAGATGGCAGGCAGGCTTGGGGACAGACCCCGGAGGGCAGGAGCCGGGTCCGCCGCCCCTCCGCCGGCGCCTGCGCATTGAGGCCCAGCTCCCCTCTCAACCCCGCCCCATCGCTTGGGTTTTCAAATTTGAAACCTGCTTCTTTTCCCGCCCGAACGTGTGGATCAGCGGCGGGAGAGGGCGGGGCAGAGCGCCAGCCAATAGGGCATCAGAGGCTCCCCGACCCCGCCCCGAGGATGACAACAGCGATCCTTGAGAAGCCATGTGCGAATGGGCGAGCGGCGGCCGGAGGCCCCGCCCCCGCGGCACCCACGTGCAGCGGCTGGGCCCGGCGCTTTCAGGGGACCACCAGGCCCCCAGAGCGCCGTGCTATGTTGGGGGCTAGTCACTAGCACGGGGCTGGAAGCTGAGATCAAAGACGCCAATGAGCCGGCGTGGGTGGATGAGTGAGGCGGGCAAGAAGCAGCACCGGTTAGCCTGAGGGTTCGCTCCAGGGCCAGGCCTGGAGCCAGCGCCCTTACCTGCCCCTGGAAAGTCTGAGACCACTCGGGGCGGGGCGGCTGCCGGAGGGTGGGCTGCGGCTCCGTGGCGGGTTCCAGAGGGGCGGAGCCAAGGGCTGGGCGTTCCCGCGGGCGGGGCGTCCCGGGGGCGGGGCGGGCCCCTGTGTTTGTTGCACCGTGTCAGTTACTTTGTAACAAAAGTGCTGCAGCCGCTTGCTCCGGCCGGCACCCTAGGCCGGCCCGCCGCCAGCTGTCGCCGACATGGAACCCTTGGCCAGCAACATCCAGGTCCTGCTGCAGGCGGCCGAGTTCCTGGAGCGCCGTGAGAGAGGTGAGGAAGGACCCTTGGCTGAATTCCGGGCGAGCCTGACGCGGGCGGGGACTCTCTCTGGCAGAGGCCGAGCATGGTTATGCGTCCCTGTGCCCGCATCGCAGTCCAGGCCCCATCCACAGGAGGAAGAAGCGACCCCCCCAGGCTCCTGGCGCGCAGGACAGCGGGCGGTGAGGAGGCCGGGGGCGGCGGGAGTGGGGGTCCCCTTCACCTCATCCTCTCTGGCATTGGCAGGTCAGTGCACAATGAACTGGAGAAGCGCAGGTGAGTCCCAGTCCTGCCCTGACAGCGCCAGCCTGGCACTGCCCTCCAGACCTCTTCCCCACAGGAGGGCCCAGTTGAAGCGGTGCCTGGAGCGGCTGAAGCAGCAGATGCCCCTGGGGGCCGACTGTGCCCGGTACACCACGCTGAGCCTGCTGCGCCGTGCCAGGATGCACATCCAGGTGAGGCCCCCCACTGCGCCCGGACTGGCTTGACCCCAGCCCCTTGCTCCTTTGGGATCCGCAGAAGCTGGAGGATCAGGAGCAGCGGGCCCGACAGCTCAAGGAGAGGCTGCGCAGCAAGCAGCAGAGCCTGCAGCGGCAGCTGGAGCAGCTCCGGGGGCTGGCAGGGGCGGCCGAGCGGGAGCGGCTGCGGGCGGACAGTCTGGACTCCTCAGGCCTCTCCTCTGAGCGCTCAGACTCAGACCAAGGTGAGTGCCCCGAGGCTGAGGGGTTGTGTGGCTAAAAGCCTCTTTCATAACTTCCCGTCCATAGTCTTGCCTAATGAAAACGGGGGAACTCCCAACCACAGACCCACTGGAAGAGGAAATAATATCAGTTCCCATCACTGACACTGTTGGCCGTGCCAGGCAGTGCACTTAATTCTCACAACTTGAGGCTGTTCTGTCTCCACTTCACGGATGGTAGAAATGAGGCTGAGTGACGTGACTCGCCTGAGGTCCAAAAACAGTGAAGCCAAGATTCAAACCAGAGCCTTCCGACTCCAGAGCTGGGGCCAACTGAATTCAACAAGTATTTATTGAGTGTCTATTATGTGCTAGATACTGAGACACATCAGAGAACAAAACCAAAAGCCCTGCCCTTGTCGGGCTTACAGTCTAGCACTTACCGCCAGTTAACCTGCAGGCTACCTGGAGCCCCGGGCAAGTCACCGCACCTCTGTGCCTCGGTCCTCAGCTGCCCAATGGGAGAATAAGCAGACCTGGCTCAGACATGAATCATGTGCTTGGTGTACTGCAGATGCCAAACTGCATCCCCACAACCCACCACGTAGACAGCAGACAGGGCTGGAAGTTGATTTTTAATGATAAAGTACAATGAAGGGAGGGCAGAGAGGCTAAGCCTAGCTGTCTGGGGTGCTGTGGTGGTGGTAGACTGGCTACACAAACTGTTGCTGCTGCTGCTGCTTCTTGGTGGCCGCCTTGCTGGCGAGGTCCTTGGCCTTCTCTGTAGCTGCCAGTGCCGTCTCCTTTGCCTTCTCCTTGGCTTCCTTGGCTGTCTCAACAAGTGTTTTGGAAGGGGCCTCGCCTGTCGCGAACGGCAGGTGGCTGCCTTTAGAAGATGCCTGAAAGACCAACCTAATTTCCCTCCCCCATGACACCAATCTCCTCTGGGCCAGGCTCCACTAAAAAGGTGGTATTCACCCTCCTCCCACCCCCAGTACAGACAAGGAGTCCCAGCTCAGAGCAGGGCAATGACTAACCCAGACTCCACGCCCGCTAGGCTGAATGAGCCTCTCCCTATGAGGAATATCCACATACCCAGAAACTCACCTTGCAGCTTAGCCAAGATATATTCAAAACCCTTCATAGTCTTGGTCACGTTGCTTTTGAATCGGGCAAGACCAAATTCCTGGCATGAGATGAGAATGGGAAGGATACTGAGTTGCCCACTGACCCCAGCCCAGCCCCAACACCGAAAGCACTGGGTCCCAGAGCCCCAGCAGCCCCAACAACACTGCTCACCTGGACAGCTCTGGAGACACCAAATAAGCTAGAGGAGACCCAGGCTTCCCGGCGGATTTCAGTCCAGCCACTGTTGTCAGAGTTCACACAGTAAACACATCGTTCCTCCACCACCTATGCAGAGGCCAACCACAATCGTGGAACAGTCTTTCATTTTGCCAACTTGCACATAAATCTGACTCCCTGTCACTTTTCATGAGGCGAAGCAATACAATGAAAATCCATTCCTTCCCCTGACTGCACCTCCAAGTGGCACTGACAGAACAAGAAGCCATAAATAAGGTCGTTTTGCTCTCGAAAACCTCTCTTCTGACTCTTAAACTAGAAGGCAAAAGGTCTCTCTCTTGAGATCAACAAAGGGCCTTCCAGCCCATCCTGCTCCTGGATTTTGTTTTGTGCATCTAGACGCATGCAGTGTTTTAGCCGCCTTCCACCAGCTGCAGCTCTGGAGCTTCCTGACAGTCCAAATAAAAACATTTGCCCGGCGCGGTGGCTCACGCCTGTAATCTTAGCACTTT